CACCTAAGAGATGGGGAGGGGCGACAGGCTGCCAAAGGTGAGGCCACACGCCCAGGCACGCGTAGCACTGTGGGTCTGTCCTGCCGTGGGCCCTACCTCTCACTCACCCACCACCATGATGTTGAACTCAAACCCCATCTTCATAGCCTTGATCTTCAGCTGGTCCAGCACAGCCTCAATGCCCACAGGACCAAGCATCTCGCAGGGTGGGGTGCTGGGGCTGGAGGGCTGCGAGGACAGGCAGGGAGAGGGGGAGCGCCTCAGGGGGTCCATGGGGGCCAAGGGTTCGAGATGCCTGTCACCAGGTGGGTGGGGAGAAGGGGGTCACTGGGGCTCAGAGGAGCCCACATTGACCTCTCCTATCTGAACCCCTATTTGAGCTTGGCCGTTGGCCAACCCCCTCCACACTTCATGCCTCTGGTGTACCCTAAGTGCCTGTAGTCCCAGGGGTGTGGCAAGGGTGCCTGTGGGGAGCTGTTTCTGCAGGGTGCCTCAACACCCATCCAGAGAGGCTCCGCTGCCCAAGGGTCTGCCCTGTCCCCACCTACAGCCCAGGCAGGGGCCTCTCAGGTCGCTTCCCCCAGCAGAGCCTGGAGGGCCAGGCAAAGTCCAGGATGGGTGTTTGCAGCCAGGCTGGAGTCCTGGAGGGGCTTCAGGGAGTGTGTATGGGGTGAAGTGGCTCCCGTCCCAGCAGGAAACTTGGGCAGGGGGCTCAGGAGGAGGTGCCCCCACTTTCCCCAGGGGGACACACAGCAGAGTTGATAGAGAGCGAGAAAGACGGCACAGGCATGAAGGTGACGGAGACAGAGAGAGAGAGACCAAGGTCAGGCAGGGAAGATGGCTGGGAGGGAGCGGTGCGAAGAGCCCACGGGGGGCAGAGAGAGAGAGAAGCAGCCTGCTGTGACACCTGGTGGACGTGGGTCCTGGTGGAGCTTCCAGGAGCTGCCTTGTCCTGGCAGGGCCTGGTGTGTGTGATGGGGGAGGGGAGAGGGTGACAGTTAACCGAAGAATCTGAGCTCCATCTGCACTTGCTGTGACCCCCACCTGGAGGCTTCTCTGCAGCAGGAGCAGGAGCTGTTACCCTTCTAATCCCCACAATGACCCCAGCCTAATAATACAATAATCCCCAAGTAGAACCAGGGGCCCAAGGCCCCCTCGTCAGCTGGGCTCCCACCTCCAAGCTGACGCCCTCAACCACTCTGCTGGGGTGAGCAAACCCAGGCCCCACAGCTGGCTAGCGGGATATCCGTGTCCACGATTGGCGCCATGTGTTTTAAGTTGCAGCGTCAAAAACATGAAGAGATTGCTTTAGCAAATATTTACCCAGTCCTGACTCTGCACATGGCATCGTTCTAGGAGCCCAAAGATGTTAACTTGTTTAATAATCAAGCCCTGTGAAGTAAGTGCTGTTACTACCCCAAGCTGATAGATTCTTTCTTTTTTTTTTTTCTTTTTTGGGACAGGGTCTCACTTTGTCACCCAAGTTGGAGTGCAGAGGCACAATGACAGCTCACTGCAGCCTCGACTTCCTGGGTTCAAGTGATCCTCCTGCCCCAGCCTCCCTAGTAGCTGGGACTTCAGGTACGTAGACCATGCTGGGCTAATTTTTTTACTTATATGCAAATACTGCCTCATTTTATATCAGGGAGTTTATAGCATCTGTGGATTTTGGTACCCACGGAGGTGCTGGAACCAATCGTTGAGGATTCCAAGGACAACTCTATGATGCAGGCACACCTGTCCTAGCTGCTCAAGGGTCGTGGGATGCAGGTAGGTTTTCTCCCCCTTCCCCCTCCCTCCCAATCCTGATGCAGCCTCTGGGGGACCGGGGCAGGTGGCACGGTGCACGCCAAGATGGCTGTGTCCACAGAGGAGCTGGAGGCCACGGTTCAGGAAGTCCTGGGGAGACTGAAGAGCCACCAGTTTTTCCAGTCCACATGGGACACTGTTGCCTTCATTGTTTTCCTCACCTTCATGGGTAAGTGTGGCTGTGGCCTCTGGGTCCTCCCAGGGCCACACCTGGACGCCTGTCCTGTCCCCAGGCACCGTGCTGCTCCTGCTGCTGCTGGTCGTCGCCCACTGCTGCTGCTGCAGCTCCCCCGGGCCCCGCAGGGAAAGCCCCAGGAAGGTGAGCCCCTGGAAGGTGAGCCCTGCCGGCCTCTGGGACCTGCACGGACCTGCTTGGTCCCGCTGTGCTTCTCGTGCAGGAAAGACCCAAGGGAGTGGATAACTTGGCCCTGGAACCCTGACCCTGTGTCTCCTGCCCGGTGGCAGTAACAAAGCCTTCTGTCTGCCCAGAGCCTGAGTCTGCAGTGTCTTCCAGTCCCCGTCTGGGTGGGTGACGCGGGACTCGCCGCCCCACTCAGGTGGCCACCTGGCCTCTCCAAGCCTTCAGTCAGCACGACTGTGCCAGGTCATCCTCAGTCACCTAGCTGGGAGGGGAGCTGGTCTCAGGCCGGGCGCGGTGGCTCACACCTATAATCCCAGCACTTTGGGAGGCCGAGGTGGGCGGATCACGAGGTCAGGAGATCGAGAACATCC